AGTGACACGGTCACATTATATTTTGGAAAAGCCACTCTGCCTGTTGTGTTGAGATTAGAGAGGCGATAAAGGGGATATGGGTAAACCACAAGAAGACTAGGTCAGTAGTCCCTCGACCCTCACTCCCCAGGTGAAGGCAGCCTAGACTAGGGTGGTGACGGAGGAGATAGAAGAGGACAGATTCAAGGAAAATTTGGAAGGTAAAAACCAGTAGGATTTGCTGACGGATGGAGTATAGGAGGGGAGAGGTAGATTATCAGGGATGTATCTTAGTTTTCTTATACAAGATAGATTCAGTTGCAATGAAATTGTTAACTGAAATTGACTTTAAATAATGGCATGACCTAAAGTTATGCAAACATTTGCCTTAGATAAAATATCAAGTTTTCAAAGTTTTTAGCTGGGTGGACGGCATGGCTTTACTTCCTATTTCTTGGTATTCTAATCCTGTTGAAAAAAAAAGTTTTTCTTTTTCTCAAAGGCTTATTTCAGTGGAAGCCCATCTGCAAAATCTGTTAATAAATTTAAATTAGAAAATAACTACAAGTGCCATTGACACATTGGTTATTCTTTTTGAGAGTGACCTAAGGCCACCTCTGGGAGAGCTGGGGGCTCTTCTGAAGCCTGCCCGACTGCACCGCGTGCCCGTGCCTGGAAGTCAGATTCGGGGCGGTGCGGCAGCGCGAGGCCTGCAGTCCTAAGCGCGGGGTCGCTCCAGCCCCAGAGGGGGTGTGTCTCCTGCCTCTTCAACCTGGCAGGGGCTGTTCAAGTGGCCGGGGAAACCAGCGATTTGGAGGGTCGAGGGCTGGTGCTTTGAAAGACAGGCGGAGGGGAGAGAGGGATTTCCCCGTCCCCGCTGCACTCGGTCCTTCCCCTGGGTTACTCCTTTCCTCCGCCTGCGCGGCCCCTAACCTGCTCGAACCCGTTGTGCAGAAGAGGCCGCCGGGTCCCTTTAAGGCCCCGCCGCGCCTGCGCCTTGGGTTATCCTGACACGCCCATCGGGATCCTGAGGAGCCAGTGGGCTGCAGGCGCAGGCGCAGGCGAGGGGCTGGGTGGCGGTTGAGACAGCGGCGGTACTGGGAGGCGTAGGTGAGGGTCGCGAGGCTGCCCGAGCTTCTGAGCGAGCGCGGTGCTTTTGGGAACGCGGGACGGGCGATCTGCGGCGCCAGGAGCTGGGCCGAGGCGCGGCGGCGCGGCTGCCGGCTGCCCTGTGAATGGGAAGTTACGCGAAGTCCACCCAGCGTTTCTGAGGTGAGGGCGCCGCGCCAGGCTGGGCGGGCGGTGTTAACCTTGATTTCTCTCTTTTATCTCACAGGCAATCTGAAGGCAAATCCTGTTTAGACCCAGGCGAAGGTTCCCGGTGACCCGGGCTCTCACCAGCCAATTGTCCCTTGCCGTCCTCCTGAGGGTGCCTGGAGCTTAAGCACTGTGTGCTCTTGGCCTCCACACTGGGGATGCCGCTGACTCCCACTGTCCAGGGCTTCCAGTGGATTCTCCGAGGCCCTGATGTAGAAACTTCCCCATTGGGTGCACCAAGAGCAGCCTCACATGGTGTGGGCTGACATCAAGAGCTGCCAGATCCAACAGGTAAAAATCCCGAGGCATTGCCAGCTCAGTGGTGTTTGTGTTCTTCTCATGTGGTCACCCACAGGTCCTGGGGGAGTAGGAGCCAGTGCAAGGAGAGAAGTCCATTGAGAAAGGCAAATGGATGACATCAGACCCAGGGGCTGAGGTCCCCAACTGCAGCTGGGTAGCTTCTGGAGTGGACAAGGAGCAACAGGGAAGTTCGTGGCCTGGTGTTCTGGGATCCACTGTCTCATCTCATTCTTGTGGGCACCAGAACGTATCCAAAGACAAGACTCAGTGTCTCTGGCAACAGTGAGCCAGAGATAGAATGTGTTTCAGAGGAGGAGGAAGGGGTTGTTGTACCCCATGGAAACAGTATATTGTTTTACAGTAGCGTGTCTTTCTCTAATAACTACTTAGCGTGTTCCTGTTAATGGAAAATATTGGTGGTGTAAGTTTCCCCACTGTTCTCATCTTCATGTAAATTTGTTCATTTCCTTCCTTCCTTCCTTCCTTCCCTACTTCCCTCCAACTCTCTTTCTCTCTCTTTTTATTCTTTCCCTCCTTCCCACCCGCCCTCCATCCCTCCCTTCCTTCCTCCTTCCCTCCTTCCCTCCCTTCTTTCCTTTCTTCCTTTCTTCTTTTCTTCTTCTTTCTCTCTCATGCTCTCTCTTTTTCTTTCCTTTTCATTCTCTCTACTTTTTTGAAGAGATCACACTGTACTGAAACCTACATTATTTTCCAAAATCTCTGGATCTGCTTCTGTCTTGCAGGCAGAGAGCTCATCCAGTAGCCCTTAGCTCTTCCCAGCCCCCTCCTTTGATTTGTGGGTGCCACTGCGGCAGCTGCTGAGTCTCAGTGGTTTCTGGTCTTCACCAAGTTCTGCCCACCCAGATGGTTTTTACCTGTCCTCACCAGAAACCTGCACTGTCTAGATTGCTGAGGCTGCTTCTCCTTAACCGATCTGCTATCTGTATTCCAGGGGCACCCCAGGGTTAGAGGTAAATGGCACAGGCCTTGAAATCTCCAACTGCTCTGACTCCAGGTTGGTGCACTTCAATGCCAAGTACTAACCACAGTAGAAATTAAGTTTGCCTCTTTTTGCACAGGAAGATGGCCAATCTTTCCTAAGCTGCTCACCTTACAAGAAAACGAATCGTACTGCTAAGAATTCAAACTTCAGCAGTCATGGGTAAGTAAGGAAGTCTTATAAATCTATTTTAGGCCTAATGTCCTGATCTCTGTGCCCTTTTCAGGGAGCCTTGGAAGGAGCCCGAATCACTGATGGAATTGGACAGTGCATGGAGATGGTTCAGCAGGACAAGGGTAAGTGCAGGGGCAAGTCCAGGTCATACTGATGAATAATTCATGTGATTGCTTTTATTGGCAGTGCTGAAAACTCATCCCCGTGTGACCTCAAGTAAGCCATGTAACTCTGTGAACCTGCAGTTTAAGAAACATGACAGATTTTCATTATGACACAGAATGTCAGGTCTCCCAGATGCCAGAAAATACATTTACTTAAAGCCGTTGATACGTCTTAAAGCGGTTTCCTTACAGTGTCATTGGAGGACAGTGTGGAGTGCAGAGAGACATGCTTTGAAATGGGATTGATCCAGTCCTCCTTCCTTCACTACCACATGAATGCTGGGCAGCCCAGGGTCAACCCACCGCACCCTCAACTCAGGCAAGTCCAGCAGCCAATCTTAGGAGACCTGGCCCACCTTCTAATTCTGTTATTGCAACTGCAGACGGTTACCTGGCACGCTGGCCACAGTCTACCTCACTCTTATCAGAGTCTGAGCTACTGGCAGTGCTTTCAGCTCTGAGTTCAGGCACCTCGAACCTTGTTTTTGTGGTGAAGGATCCTAAAGTGCTGTGGGGAGTGATCACATTTTTCACAACAGTAAGTTAAGAATTTCAGTTACTGACATCCCTACCCATCATATGTTTGGGTTTCTTCTCCCCAGTCCCTGGCTCCACCTCTTCTGCCACAAACGTCAGCATGGTGGTATCAGCTGGCCCTTGGTCCAGCGAGAAGGCAGAGACGAACATTTTAGAAATCAACGAGAAATTGCGCCCCCAGCTGGCAGAGAACAAACAGCAGTTCAGAAACCTCAAAGAGAAATGTTTTGTAACTCAACTGGCCGGCTTCCTGGCCAACCGACAGAAGAAATACAGTAAGATCTATAGGCTCACCATCATGAAAGTGCCACTGAGGCAGGCGTGTCTGTCTTTTCTCAGAGTATGAAGAGTGTAAAGACCTCATAAAATTTATGCTGAGGAATGAGCGACAGTTCAAGGAGGAGAAGCTTGCAGAGCAGCTCAAGCAAGCTGAGGAGCTCAGGTGAGGGGACCCCATGGGGGCAGGCAGGGGAGACTCTTAAATTTTCTCTACCGTCTCACCTTAGGCAATATAAAGTCCTGGTTCACTCTCAGGAACGAGAGCTGACCCAGTTAAGGGAGAAGTTACGGGAAGGGAGAGATGCCTCCCGCTCATTGAATCAGCATCTCCAGGCCCTCCTCACTCCGGATAAGCCAGACAAGTCCCAGGGGCAGGACCTCCAAGAACAGCTGGCTGAGGGGTGTAGACTGGCACAGCAACTTTTCCAGAAGCTCAGCCCAGGTAAGGTGGCCATAGGCCCTGATGACCCAAAAGAAATATCTGAACGAACATTTTGTATTTACAGAAAATGACGAAGATGAGGATGAAGATGTTCAAGTTGAGGAGGCTGAGAAAGTACTGGAATCATCTGCCCCCAGGTAACACTGAATACTCGGGAGCAAGTAATGGGTTCTGTCATCTCTGTCCCACCTGGCTCATCAGGGAGGTGCAGAAGGCTGAAGAAAGCAAAGTCCCTGAGGACTCACTGGAGGAATGTGCCATCACTTGTTCAAATAGCCACAGCCCTTGTGACTCCAACCAGCCTCACAAGAACATCAACATCACCTTTGAGGAAGACAAAGTCAACTCAACTCTGGTTGTAGACAGAGAATCCTCTCATGATGAATGTCAGGATGCTGTAAACATTCTCCCAGGTAGCCTCTATTTTCCTTGTGTCTCATACCTCACCCATCATGTGTTTGCCTTTCTTCTCCCCAGTCCCTGGCCCCACCTCTTCTGCCACAAACGTCAGCATGGTGGTATCAGCCGGCCCTTTGTCCAGCGAGAAGGCAGAGATGAACATTCTAGAAATCAACGAGAAATTGCATCCCCAGCTGGCAGAGAAGAAACAGCAGTTCAGAAACCTCAAAGAGAAATGTTTTGTAACTCAACTGGCCTGCTTCCTGGCCAACCAGCAGAACAAATACAGTAAGATCTATAGGCTCACCATCACGAAAGTGCCACTGAGGCAGGCGTGTCTGTCTTTTCTCAGAATATGAAGAGTGCAAAGACCTCATAAAATCTATGCTGAGGAATGAGCGACAGTTCAAGGAGGAGAAGCTTGCAGAGCAGCTCAAGCAAGCTGAGGAGCTCAGGTGAGGGGACCCCATGGGGGCAGGTGGGGGAGACTCTTAAATTTTCTCTACCGTCTCACCTTAGGCAATATAAAGTCCTGGTTCACTCTCAGGAACGAGAGCTGACCCAGTTAAGGGAGAAGTTACGGGAAGGGAGAGATGCCTCCCGCTCATTGAATCAGCATCTCCAGGCCCTCCTCACTCCGGATAAGCCAGACAAGTCCCAGGGGCAGGACCTCCAAGAACAGCTGGCTGAGGGGTGTAGACTGGCACAGCAACTTTTCCAGAAGCTCAGCCCAGGTAAGGTGGCCATAGGCCCTGATGACCCAAAAGAAATATCTGAACGAACATTTTGTATTTACAGAAAATGACGAAGATGAGGATGAAGATGTTCAAGTTGAGGAGGCTGAGAAAGTACTGGAATCATCTGCCCCCAGGTAACACTGAATACTCAGGAGCAAGTAATGGGTTCTGTCATCTCTGTCCCACCTGGCTCATCAGGGAGGTGCAGAAGGCTGAAGAAAGCAAAGTCCCTGAGGACTCACTGGAGGAATGTGCCATCACTTGTTCAAATAGCCACGGCCCTTGTGACTCCAACCAGCCTCACAAGAACATCAACATCACCTTTGAGGAAGACAAAGTCAACTCAGCTCTGGTTGTAGACAGAGAATCCTCTCATGATGAATGTCAGGATGCTGTAAACATTCTCCCAGGTAGCCTCTATTTTCCTTGTGTCTCATACCTCACCCATCATGTGTTTGCCTTTCTTCTCCCCAGTCCCTGGCCCCACCTCTTCTGCCACAAACGTCAGCATGGTGGTATCAGCCGGCCCTTTGTCCAGCGAGAAGGCAGAGATGAACATTCTAGAAATCAACGAGAAATTGCATCCCCAGCTGGCAGAGAAGAAACAGCAGTTCAGAAACCTCAAAGAGAAATGTTTTGTAACTCAACTGGCCTGCTTCCTGGCCAACCAGCAGAACAAATACAGTAAGATCTATAGGCTCACCATCACGAAAGTGCCACTGAGGCAGGCGTGTCTGTCTTTTCTCAGAAAATGAAGAGTGCAAAGACCTCATAAAATCTATGCTGAGGAATGAGCGACAGTTCAAGGAGGAGAAGCTTGCAGAGCAGCTCAAGCAAGCTGAGGAGCTCAGGTGAGGGGACCCCATGGGGGCAGGCAGGGGGGACTCTTAAATTTTCTCTACCGTCTCACCTTAGGCAATATAAAGTCCTGGTTCACTCTCAGGAACGAGAGCTGACCCAGTTAAGGGAGAAGTTACGGGAAGGGAGAGATGCCTCCTGCTCATTGAATCAGCATCTCCAGGCCCTCCTCACTCCGGATGAGCCAGACAAGTCCCAGGGGCAGGACCTCCAAGAACAGCTGGCTGAGGGGTGTAGACTGGCACAGCACCTTGTCCAAAAGCTCAGCCCAGGTAAGGTGGCCATAGGCCCTGATGACCCAAAAAAATATCTGAACGAACACTTCTGTATTTACAGAAAATGACAACGATGACGATGAAGATGTTCAAGTTGAGGTGGCTGAGAAAGTGCAGAAATCGTCTGCCCCCAGGTAACACTGAATACTCAGGAACAAGTAATGGATTCTGTCATCTCTGTCCCACCTGGCTCATCAGGGAGATGCCGAAGGCTGAAGAAAAGGAAGTCCCTGAGGACTCACTGGAGGAATGTGCCATCACTTGTTCAAATAGCCATGGCCCTTATGACTCCAACCAGCCACATAGGAAAACCAAAATCACATTTGAGGAAGACAAAGTCGACTCAACTCTCATTGGCTCATCCTCTCATGTTGAATGGGAGGATGCTGTACACATTATCCCAGGTAGCCTCTGTTTTCCTTGTGTCTCATACCTCAATGTGACCTGCTTCTCTGAATTTATTTACAGAAAATGAAAGTGATGATGAGGAAGAGGAAGAAAAAGGGCCAGTGTCTCCCAGGTAATGTTGTGGAATTGTTGGCTGTTAATTCATTCTATCATCCCTGTCCTGCCTGGCTCATCAGGAATCTGCAGGAGTCTGAAGAGGAGGAAGTCCCCCAGGAGTCCTGGGATGAAGGTTATTCGACTCTCTCAATTCCTCCTGAAATGTTGGCCTCGTACAAGTCTTACAGCGGCACATTTCACTCATTAGAGGAACAGCAAGTCTGCATGGCTGTTGACATAGGCGGTGAGTACTCCATTGTGAAGGTGATAAAGCTCATGTAAGAGGCCCCATCTGAATTTATTTGCAGGACATCGGTGGGATCAAGTGAAAAAGGAGGACCAAGAGGCAACAGGTCCCAGGTGAGTCTGAGAAATTGTGGACAGTTAATTTGGGCTTATTCTTTACTTTTTCCCACTGTTCCAGGCTCAGCAGGGAGCTGCTGGATGAGAAAGGGCCTGAAGTCTTGCAGGACTCACTGGATAGATGTTATTCAACTCCTTCAGGTTATCTTGAACTGACTGACTCATGCCAGCCCTACAGAAGTGCCTTTTACATATTGGAGCAACAGCGTGTTGGCTGGGCTCTTGACATGGATGGTGAGTACCTTTCTATGAAGGTGATAAGGATCCACTGAGTCTGGCTTATTCTTTACTTTTTCCTACTTTTCCAGGCTCAGCAGGGAGCTGCTGGAGGCAGTAGAGCCTGAAGTCTTGCAGGACTCACTGGATAGATGTTATTCAACTCCTTCCAGTTGTCTTGAACAGCCTGACTCCTGCCTGCCCTATGGAAGTTCCTTTTATGCATTGGAGGAAAAACATGTTGGCTTTTCTCTTGACGTGGGAGGTGAGTACCTTTCTATGAAGGTGATAAGGATCAATGTGTCTGTCCATGTCTGAATTTATTGCAGAAATTGAAAAGAAGGGGAAGGGGAAGAAAAGAAGGGGAAGAAGATCAACGAAGAAAAGAAGGAGAAGGGGAAGAAAAGAAGGGGAAGAAGATCAAAACCCACCATGCCCCAGGTAACTTTCAGCAATTGTGGATGCTTAATTCTGGCTGCTTCTTTAGTTTTGTCTGCTTTTCCAGGCTCAGCGGCATGCTGATGGAAGTGGAAGAGCCTGAAGTCTTGCAGGACTCACTGGATAGATGTTATTCGACTCCGTCAATGTACTTTGAACTACCTGACTCATTCCAGCACTACAGAAGTGTGTTTTACTCATTTGAGGAACAGCACATCAGCTTCGCCCTTGACGTGGACAATAGGTTTCTTACTTTGATGGGAACAAGTCTCCACCTGGTCTTCCAGATGGGAGTCATATTCCCACAGTAAGCAGCCCTTACTAAGCCGAGAGATGTCATTCCTGCAGGCAGGACCTATAGGCACGTGAAGATTTGAATGAAACTATAGTTCCATTTGGAAGCCCAGACATAGGATGGGTCAGTGGGCATGGCTCTATTCCTATTCTCAGACCATGCCAGTGGCACCCTGTGCTCAGTCTGAAGACAATGGACCCAAGTTAGGTGTGACACGTTCACATAACTGTGCAGCACATGCCGGGAGTGATCAGTCAGACATTTTAATTTGAACCACTTATCTCTGGGTAGCTACAAAGTTCCTCAGGGATTTCATTTTGCAGTCATGTCTCTGAGCTTCTATACCTGCTCAAGGTCAGTGTCATCTTTGTGTTTAGCTCATCCAAAGGTGTTACCCTGGTTTCAATGAACCTAACCTCATTCTTTGTATCTTCAGTGTTGAATTGTTTTAGCTGATCCATCTTTAACACAGGAGGGATCCTTGGCTGAGGATTGTATTTCAGAACCACCAACTGCTCTTGACAATTGTTAACCCGCTAGGCTCCTTTGGTTAGAGAAGCCACAGTCCTTCAGCCTCCAATTGGTGTCAGTACTTAGGAAGACCACAGCTAGATGGACAAACAGCATTGGGAGGCCTTAGCCCTGCTCCTCTCGATTCCATCCTGTAGAGAACAGGAGTCAGGAGCCGCTGGCAGGAGACAGCATGTCACCCAGGACTCTGCCGGTGCAGAATATGAACAACGCCATGTTCTTGCAGAAAACGCTTAGCCTGAGTTTCATAGGAGGTAATTACCAGACAACTGCAGAATGTAGAACACTGAGCAGGACAACTGACCTGTCTCCTTCACATAGTCCATATCACCACAAATCACACAACAAAAAGGAGAAGAGATATTTTGGGTTCAAAAAAAGTAAAAAGATAATATAGCTGCATTTCTTTAGTTATTTTGAACCCCAAATATTTCCTCATCTTTTTGTTGTTGTCATTGATGGTGGTGACATGGACTTGTTTATAGAGGACAGGTCAGCTCTCTGGCTCAATGATCTACATTCTGAAGTTGTCTGAAAATGTCTTCATGATTAAATTCAGCCTAAACGTTTTGCCGGGAACACTGCAGAGACAATGCTGTGAGTTTCCAACCTTAGCCCATCTGCGGGCAGAGAAGGTCTAGTTTGTCCATCAGCATTATCATGATATCAGGACTGGTTACTTGGTTAAGGAGGGGTCTAGGAGATCTGTCCCTTTTAGAGACACCTTACTTATAATGAAGTATTTGGGAGGGTGGTTTTCAAAATTAGAAATGTCCTGTATTCCAATGATCATCCTGTAAACATTTTATCATTTATTAATCATCCCTGCCTGTGTCTATTATTATATTCATATCTCTACGCTGGAAACTTTCTGCCTCAATGTTTACTGTGCCTTTGTTTTTGCTAGTGTGTGTTGTTGAAAAAAAAAACATTCTCTGCCTGAGTTTTAATTTTTGTCCAAAGTTATTTTAATCTATACAATTAAAAGCTTTTGCCTATCACTCTGGACTGTTGGATTGTTTTTTACATTCAGTGTT